TCTTACTGAAATCATTCTCTGTGAAAATTTTCATGACTTTATAATATTACATTATGTCAATATATAATAATTTACCTATTTCTCTTTTTTTGTTGTTTCATCAAAAAGCAAATGGAAGCAATCAGGGCGTTGCAAAACAACTCAAAGATATTGGTCATGCATGATGCAAACAACAATCATGTTTTAATCTGCCCTGTAAAGGCAGAAACAAGTAATTTCTCATTTTTCTTTAGGAATAATGTTTAGCAAGAGCATAAATTATATAAAATAGTTATCAGTTTTTTGGTTTGTTGCTTTACAATAGCCTCTATTAAAACTGGCTGGAAGAAAAAAAGGCACTGTTTGCATATTGCAAATGACGTCCAAAGTCCAAAGGCTGTTAATCAATACTCCAATAATCAGATTTTCTTTTTCATTTGCACCCTATTCAGGATTATATCTTTATCAGTACTGTACCTTCATCAGCAATGAATATTTTTCTTACAATGCAAAAAAGAAAGAAACAATAAATTTGCTGAGGAAAAAAGCAAAAATACCATTTTTGGGGGGTTTTAACTTTAATTTTTTATTGAGGGTAATCTTTTTAAAGAACTCTTAGTCATTTTTTAAGATTGTGTGTGTGAGAGAAAGAAAGATGAAAGTTGGTTAGTCATTTCAAATGATTCACAATAAAGAAATGATATCATCATGGCACAAACAAAAAACATTTGTAGCTGGAAGTTGTTATAGTTGCACATACAGTCATAATTTGTTCTGAAATATCTTTGAGTAATTGAATAATTTTTGTAATATATAGAGATTCTGAAAAGCAAAACTGCTTCAGAGATAAAATAATGAGTTTATTTGTAAAATGCTTTACTTAAGAATTTTATTAGAGAAGAAACAATTGAACTGGATTCAGTTTTCTTCACAACCAGCATAAGATGGCATGCATACTTTCTTTTACATGCTATTGGTTAACCATTAGGCAGTGTGCAGAGGGCATTGCCTCCATTGATTTTATAACCTGTGAGGGAAGAAGAAAGAAACATTTGCTAGCCAGCTGAGTGACAGTGATGGATTCAAAACATCAGTGTTTGAAGCTAAATGATGGTCACTTCATGCCTGTCCTGGGATTTGGCACCTATGCACCTCCAGAGGTAATAATAATGTTTTTGGTGCAGAGAGTTGATCACCAGATACTACCTTTGGTTGCTCCTCCAGGTTCCGAGAAGTAAAGCTTTGGAGGTCACAAAATTAGCAATAGAAGCTGGGTTCCGCCATATAGATTCTGCTCATTTATACAATAATGAGGAGCAGGTTGGACTGGCCATCCGAAGCAAGATTGCAGATGGCAGTGTGAAGAGAGAAGACATATTCTACACTTCAAAGGTACTGTGTCTATGATGAGCTTGTGTGCACATTCAAAATCACCTCCATTCTTTAACCTCTGCAGCTTTGGTCCACTTTTCATCGACCAGAGTTGGTCCGACCAGCCTTGGAAAACTCACTGAAGAAAGCTCAATTGGACTATGTTGACCTCTATCTTATTCATTCTCCAATGTCTCTAAAGGTATGCAGTTTGTATGAGCATAAAATTGCGCTTGACATCATTAAAATGACTGCTTCTATTTCAGCCAGGTGAGGAACTTTCACCAACAGATGAAAATGGAAAAGTAATATTTGACATAGTGGATCTCTGTACCACCTGGGAGGTGAGTGCTTGGCGGAGAGGACACAGAGAAGGCAAATAATTCCTCACAACCCCTTTCTCCACAGGCCATGGAGAAGTGTAAGGATGCAGGATTGGCCAAGTCCATTGGGGTGTCAAACTTCAACCGCAGGCAGCTGGAGATGATCCTCAACAAGCCAGGACTCAAGTACAAGCCTGTCTGCAACCAGGTGAGCTCCCTTGGCCTTCTCTCCTTTCGGTTAATTGATGCTTCTCTCTTTTGGTCAACTGCAGGTAGAATGTCATCCGTATTTCAACCGGAGTAAATTGCTAGATTTCTGCAAGTCGAAAGATATTGTTCTGGTTGCCTATAGTGCTCTGGGATCTCAACGAGACAAACGATGGTAATAAAAACAATGGGACCTTTACATAAACCCAGGGCCTCAGCCTTTCTGCCTTTCCTTCCAGGGTGGACCCGAACTCCCCGGTGCTCTTGGAGGACCCAGTCCTTTGTGCCTTGGCAAAAAAGCACAAGCGAACCCCAGCCCTGATTGCCCTGCGCTACCAGCTGCAGCGTGGGGTTGTGGTCCTGGCCAAGAGCTACAATGAGCAGCGCATCAGACAGAACGTGCAGGTGAGGAGCGGGGCTGTGGGCCTCAGGTCTCCTAAAAATAATAAAAGTTTTTTATTTCTGATAGGTTTTTGAGTTCCAGTTGACTGCAGAGGACATGAAAGCCATAGATGGCCTAGACAGAAATCTCCACTATTTTAACAGTGATAGGTAAGTTTCCTTTGTAAATGGGTGATCTAATTTGCATTTATATTATACATTATTCTCTTTTCAGTTTTGCTAGCCACCCTAATTATCCATATTCAGATGAATATTAACATGGAGGGCTTTGCCTGATGTCTACCAGAAGCCCTGTGTGTGGATGGTGACGCAGAGGACGTCTCTATGCCGGTGACTGGACATATCACCTCTACTTAAATCCGTCCTGTTTAGCGACTTCAGTCAACTACAGCTGAGTCCATAGGCCAGAAAGACAATAAATTTTTATCATTTTGAAATAATTGAATGTTTTCTCAAAGATTCTTTACCTACT